GGGATCTGACCCACCCTATGCAGGGGTCAGTGCAATCCTATTATACAGGGGTCGTGGCAAGCAGGCAGGCCTGATCCCAAGTCAGCCACCAGCCAGCAATTCTTGGGGGACCCTTCCTACCCACAGAAACCCAGCGGGGGCCCCCAGAGGCTGCCTGAGGAAAAGGAGCAGGACACAATGCTCAGAAACAAACCTCTGGGCTGGGGCCATCCCAGGGCAGGCCCACCCACCCAGAGCCCAGGGAGACCGGGCCACGGCAGCTAGGGCCCATCCTGAAGATGAGGGCACCACGGTCAAGCCAGAGAAGCTGGGTACCCCTCCTGCACATTCCCAACGACAGCGGGAGACAAGGGGGCTTGGTGGCCTGCACTCGGGAACCGTAACCAGCCCTGCCTTGTAGTCCCTGGGGGACCCCAGGCATGTCACCTCTCTCTAGGCCTCAGAAGGGGGCAGGTAGGAAGCAGACTACCTCCCAGGACTGTGACGGTCCCCTGAGACAATGCATGGGGTACACTAGGTGACCCCTGACAGATGGGAGGCACCCCATGGGATAGGAGGCATTGTTGCCCGTGGGTTTGGTTCAGATCCCCACTCCCCTGCTGGCCTGGCAGTCACCACAGCATGGGGGCCTATTTCCCCAGCCATGACACACTCGCCCCCACTTCCTGGACAGGAGGGTGGGAATGGGCCCAGCAGCCAGGAAATCCTGGCCCACGGGGCCTCCTGAGTCCCTGCTGTCAACTCCAGGCACTGCCTGGCCTTGTGGCCTCTAGGGGAAGGTTACTGAACTCCTCCAAGCCACAGCGATAACAAGGCCAAAGAGCTGGCACATGGAGGGGCCAGAAAAAAAGAGCTCGGTCACACCACGCAGGACGTTGGGCCCCACCAAGGGGATATGTAGGATAGGGACAGAGGACACGGGGCGGGATCCACGGGAAAGGGTTAGCACAGCAGGGCCCTGGGCGGGCACGGGGCCTGCCCTGTGGCTGCAGGTATATTAATAGTTCCTGGGCCCCAGGCAGGCAGTGCCCACATGCTTCCAAGCCCGTGTGGCCTGTAGGAAGGCAGCCTAGCGTCCACAGGGAGAGAAGGCCTCCGAGTTCCTGCTGAACCACTCAACAGCTTAAAATACAACCAGCCCCTCTCCCTGTCCAGCCAGCTGCTAGTGGGAGGGGTGAAATCGTACCCTGCTCCCCCCAACCTGGGCACCAAACCAGGGCCCAAGAGGGAGAGTACGGCCATCGGGGTCCCGGCTAGCTGCTGGGAGAGGACGCCGGGCTGCGGCAGGAGGGGGTAGCGAGAGAGGGGCCACGCTCACAGCTGCAGCAGTGGTGCCCAGGCCAGCCTGAGGCCCAAGGAGAGGAGACGCCCAAACCTGCAAGGAGGTAAGCCCGGGCTGCAAGGCAGCACCTAGGGGGGGGACGACACCTGGGTCTCTCTCCAACTCAGGGCAGGAAGGCGCTGTCGGACCAGGAAGCTGGAAGGGGGCCAGAGGCTGAGCCCTGCAGATACAAACTGACTGGAGGAGCAGGAGGAGCTCATCCGGGCCAACCCCCGACTGCCCGAGTCCAGCAGACAGGTTAGTCCACCCCCATGAGCTCAGCTTGCCAATCTTCACCTCCTCTCCTTACTCTTGTTTCCAGATCCTGCCCCTGAGCTTTCATGAGCTGTTGAACCATCTGGAATTCACAGGCCTGTCATGAGAGACACGATGAGAAGTCCTTAAAGGTAGATCACTGATTCACAGGGGAGCAGGCGGAGGCAAGGGTGAGTCAGTGCTTGGAACTCAGTCATCCAGAGCCATCTGACTGCTTCTAAATCTGCTTTTCAGGCCTAAAGGGGAGTGGCCCCAGTGGCGGTAGCGGCGGTGGTGCCAATGGTACCTCTTTCAGCTACACATTCCATGGAGACCCTCATGCCATGTTTGCTGAGTTCTTCGGTGGCAGAAATCCCTTTGACACCTTTTTTGGGCAGCGGAACGGGGAGGAAGGCATGGACATTGATGACCCATTCTCTGGCTTCCCTATGGGCATGGGTGGCTTCACCAACGTGAACTTTGGCCGCTCCCGCTCTGCCCAAGAGCCCGCCCGAAAGAAGCAAGATCCCCCAGTCACCCACGACCTTCGAGTCTCCCTTGAAGAGATCTACAGCGGCTGTACCAAGAAGATGAAAATCTCCCACAAGCGGCTAAACCCCGACGGAAAGAGCATTCGAAACGAAGACAAAATATTGACCATCGAAGTGAAGAAGGGGTGGAAAGAAGGAACCAAAATCACTTTCCCCAAGGAAGGAGACCAGACCTCCAACAACATTCCAGCTGATATCGTCTTTGTTTTAAAGGACAAGCCCCACAATATCTTTAAGAGAGATGGCTCTGATGTCATTTATCCTGCCAGGATCAGCCTCCGGGAGGTAAGGTGCCAGGTGGGGCGGTGTCTGTAGAGTTCCATCTAATGCTGTCCTTTTGCTTTTCAAGGCTCTGTGTGGCTGCACAGTGAACGTCCCCACTCTGGACGGCAGGACGATACCCGTCGTATTCAAAGATGTTATCAGGCCTGGCATGCGGCGAAAAGTTCCTGGAGAAGGCCTCCCCCTCCCCAAAACACCCGAGAAACGTGGGGACCTCATTATTGAGTTTGAAGTGATCTTCCCCGAAAGGATTCCCCAGACATCAAGAACCGTACTTGAGCAGGTTCTTCCAATATAGCTATCTGAGCTCCCCAAGGACTGACCAGGGACCTTTCCAGAGCTCAAGGATTTCTGGACCTTTCTACCAGTTGTGGACCATGAGAGGGTGGGAGGGCCCAGGGAGGGCTTTCGTACTGCTGAATGTTTTCCAGAGCATATATTACAATCTTTCAAAGTCGCACACTAGACTTCAGTGGTTTTTCGAGCTATAGGGCATCAGGTGGTGGGAACAGCAGGAAAAGGCATTCCAGTCTGCCCCACTGGGTCTGGCAGCCCTCCCGGGATGGGCCCACATCCACCTCCAGTCCCTGGCCAGGGGTGAGAGGCAGACCAGCAGATGGACTTGATCCCTCTGTGTCTTTTTGCTTCTGGCTGGTAGATAATGTCAACCTGCAGTCTTGATTCCCAGACCCTGTACACTCCTCCTTTTCTGTTGTGTGATCAGTTTGTGCTTTATTCTGTATTTGTCTCCCATGTCTTGCTCTTCTCCTGGAGAATTCTGTCTTCTCTTTGGCCATCTCAAATTGAGAACCTAAACTATTCCTGCAGAACTGCCTGGTTGGCGTCCACAAGCAATACCTCTCGTTCCAGCAGGACCAAGGGAGCCAGCCTCCAGTGAGTGACTCCAGCAAGTGCAGCCACCTCTCCCTTGATGGTCTGGGAGCCTGGCCTCAGCAAGGGGCCTTCCTGACCTCTGGCTCCAGTGAAGCTGAATGTCCTCACTTTGTGGGTCACACTCTTTACATTTCTGTAAGGCAATCTTGGCACACGTGGGGCTTACCAGTGGCCCAGGTAATTTTTTGTTTCATGGACTATGGACTCTTTCAAAGGGATCTGATCCTTTTGAATTTTGCACAGCCCTAGATACAATCCCTTTTGATAAAAGGGTCTTTGCTTCTGATTACAGGAGCACTGTGGAACGTCTGTAAATATGTTTTTATAATTCCATGTATAGTTGGTGTACACTCAAAACCTGTCCCCGGCAGCCAGTGCTCTCTGTATAGGGCCATAATGGAATTCTGAAGAAATCTTGGGGAGGGAAGGGGAGTTGGAACAAATGTCTGTTCCCTGGAGGCCAGTCCAGTGCTCAGACCTTTAGACTCATTGTAAGTTGCCACTGCCAACATGAGACCAAAGTGTGTGACTAGTCAATGAAGTGCGACAGCATTAAAGACTGATGCTAAACCTCAGGGGAGCGGTCCTGTGACTCTGTTTGAGGGTT